GATATCTATACTCCCCTGTTCATTGCAGTGCTATTTACAAGACCTAAGATAGGGAATCCACCTAAATGTCAAAAAGCAGATAACAGGATGAGGAAAATCCGATATACATACACAAGGGAATACTATGCAGCCTTAAAGAAGGAAATCTTGTCCTTTGTGTACACATGGGTGCACTTGGAGAACATCATGCTAAGTGAAATAAGCCAGGCATAAGAATACAAACACTACATGGTCTCCATGATACCTGGAATCTCACAAAGTTAATCTGATAGACGCAAAAATATAAGAAAGATGGTCGTCTGGGGCTGTGGTGGCTGGGGATGGGGAATTTGAGGAGATGTTGGTCAAAACACACAACACGTCAGTTACATGGGGGAACAAGCTCAAGAATTATTGTACAACGTGGTGACTATAGTTAACAATATACTGTTACTGGTACCAAGGTTAAAAAAAAAAAAAAAAGAGCCAGAGAGCCTCAGTGACAGGCACATAGGACCATTTGATCAAAAAGCCACAACTTTGCCTGAAGGCTACCGCAGATTCCCATGAATGTCACTTTGGGGGAGAAAAATGCCCCCAGGAGCATCCCTGTTAGAGGAGTGATCATTTAGGTTTTCCATATTTCCCTCCCCGTTTCACCTCATCCTCAGGGAACCTGAGAGACACCTCATGATCGCACCCTTGGTGTTTTGCAGCAGTCACCGATGTCGGGTAACATACAACTTTATTCAAATGTCTTTTTCATTGTAATGACTTCCATGATGGTCGTGAAATGTAAACTTTCAGAATCTCCTTGGCACCCAGAATTTTTTCTAACTCACACCTACCATCCCTCCCACGATGCACACGGCAGAGGTTCCTCCCTCTCTGGGGTGTGTGCAGAACCCAGGGACTCAAATTGGGTTTTCACAGCGCTGACGAGGTTGAGAGTCTAGTGAAGCAGTGAGTACAATGGAAGGGAGCTGGGTGAGTCTAATGCAATCATCTGAGCTCCTTATAAGAGGCAGGGCTTTACTGAGACCACAGAGATCTCCAGTCAGAAACAGACTGCCTGCGAGGGAGACTCCTGGCTGCTGCTGGGTAGACCAAGGAAACCCAAGACCTTCCGGGAAGACTAAGCAGCCCGGCCTCCGACCCACAGACCTGAGAGCTGGTAAGTGTGGGGTTGGGTTGGCAGGGGTTAAGTGTGTGGGAGAGTCCTGCGCATGGATCTCAACTCACAGGCTCTCTGAATCCTGTCCACAGCACCACTGCCCTTGTTTTCTGACGCCAGTACTGCCTGCAGCAGGCCAGGCTCAGCCTCAGAGAGGAGAGAGCACAAGGCCCCACAACATGGCGCGCACCAAGCAGACCGCCCGCAAAGCCACCGCCTGGCAGGCCCCCAGGAAGCCCCTGGCCACCAAAGCCGCCAGAAAAAGGGCGTCGCCTACAGGAGGGATCAAGAAGCCTCACCGCTACAAGCCTGGCACCCTGGCGCTGCGGGAAATCAGAAAGTACCAGAAGTCCACGCAGCTGCTCCTGCGCAAGCTGCCCTTCCAGCGTCTGGTGCGTGAGATCGCCCAGGCCATCAGCCCGGACCTGCGCTTCCAGAGCGCGGCCATTGGCGCCCTGCAGGAGGCCAGCGAGGCCTACCTGGTGCAACTCTTTGAAGACACCAACCTGTGTGCCATCCATGCCAGGCGCGTCACAATTATGCCCCGAGACATGCAGCTGGCCCGCCGCCTCCGTGGAGAGGGTGCCGGAGAGCCCACGCTCCTGGGAAACCTTGCACTCTAGAGGACTTCTTTTCTGTTTGCTTGTGTTTTCTTTTTTCTCTTCCCCCGTAACTGGTAGTTCTGATGTGAGAAGTTTTGTTCTGTTTTGGTTTCTTTTCCCTCCGGGGGTCCAAAGGTAGCTAAGCATAAGATTGCCAGTGGAAACGCAGGCAGAAATCAGGTGGCAGTTGTGTTTGTGTGTGCTTGTTAGTAAACGTCTCATCTACTTTGAGGCTCCCAAGGTACTAGTGTCAAGTGGAAATGTCTCTGTGAGCGAGTTTCAGTTCAACTCTATAAAATTATAAAGAAATCTTATTTTTTTTTCTTTACTATGTCTGCATACGGGTTCTGTAAACAAAATAAATTTCTTATTAATCTGAGCTAAAAGATGTTTATTGCATTTTATGAAACA